CACACAAAGTGCTGGGATTACAGGCGTGAGCCACCACGCCCATCCAGACATGTTACATTTCAGATCAGTGGTTACCCAAGTGGAGATCAGGAACCTGGAGTGCTGGTGACTTAGTACTGGGAGTCATGGGATACAAATGGCATTTAAAATTAGGAGCCTAGGCAAGATTACCCTGGGCCTGAGTGTAGCTAGGGGCCCAAGGTACTGATCTGACCCAAGGGAAGGGTCTGGCAGAAGAGACGGAAGGGATCAGGTAGGGCTTTGGACCTCTAGGCTTGATGGCCACCTGCTGCTGGGCCTCCGAGGGGCCTGGAGGCGGTGGGGACCGAATATGCAGAGAGAATGAGAAGTGAGCGAGTAGAACGAGAGTGGTACATGGCTTTGAAGGCATCTGCCACGGAGGCGGGAAGGGATGGGGTGGAGGCTCATGAGACTTGAAGCTCTAGGAGGACGTTGAAAAAGACCTGAGCGCTGGCCGGGCGCGAAGCCTCAGGCCTGTAATCCCAGCACTTTGGGAGGCCAAGGCGGGAGGACTGCTTGAGCTCAAGAGCTCCAGACCAGCCTGGGCAACATTGTAAGAGCCTGTCTCTACAAAAAATTAACAAATTAGCCGGGTGTGGTGGTGCGTGCCCGTAGCTACTCGGGAGGCTGAGGTGGGAGAATCGCTTGAGCCTGGGAGGTCGAGGCAGTAGTGAGCTGTGATTGTGCCACTGCACTCCAACCTGGGCGACAGAGCGAGACCCTGTCTCGAAAATAAATAAATAAGACCTGAGAACCCAGTATGGGAATGGCCCTGAGCCGTGGCTAGGGGGGTAGACAAGGCGGTCCAGACAGACCCCTCAAGAAGATGGGGCTTCGAGGCTGAGGGAGCTCGGCCCCGAAAAGACGCCTGCGGGAGATGGCACACCTAGCTAGGACCCCATACTGGGCAGGCGATCCTTCCGAGCATGAGCACCTGGCGCTAGCGAACCACAATTCCCAGCACGCCAGGCGCCCGTTTCCGGGGCGCGCCGCGGAACCCGGAAGTGGTCACGGAACTCGGCTGCGGCTCCATGGTCTGAGTTGTCAGCCGTTGTTTTTTCGTGCTCGCTAGTCGCCGCCGCCGCTCCGCCATGGGGAAGCGACAGCACCAAAAGGACAAAATGTAAGTTGAGCCGCAGTCGGGAGCGGCGCTCCTGGTGGTAGCATTATCTTCCTCTCTTCTTCAGGTACATTACCTGTGCTGAATACACTCACTTTTATGGTGGCAAGAAGCCAGGTAAGGCATGCAGTCTTTCTGTTCCCCGTTGGAGATTTCTGTTTTTTATTTCATTTTTAAACAGATCTCCCACAAACAAATTTTCGTCGTTTACCTTTTGACCACTGCAGGTAAGAGTTTTGCGAGTTTACCTTTCCCTTGTGCAACTCACCAGGAATGACTGTCCTTTTTCAGTCTCTCTCTGCAGCCCTTTGTCTACCCAGTCTGCACTCCCGATGGCATCGTCTTTGACTTACTGTGAGTTTTTCCTTGAATTTTGATCTAACAAATGGTGATGCTTTCTGTTCTGTCTTCCCTTCAGGAACATTGTTCCATGGCTTAAGAAGTACGGGACCAACCCCAGCAATGGAGAGGTAGGTGGCTGTGCAGGAGTTTCAGTGATGCTTTATCATTAATTATTAACTGTGCTTCTTCCAGAAGCTGGACGGGAGGTCCCTGATCAAGCTGAACTTTTCCAAGAACAGTGAGGGTGAGTGGAACTATCACAGCCAATTCTGGGCTGACTGGCCTCCCTGTGTGTGCCTTCTCTCTAGGGAAGTACCACTGCCCAGTGCTGTTTACCGTGTTCACCAACAACACCCACATCGTGGCTGTGAGGACGACCGGCAACGTCTACGCCTATGAGGTGTGTCCTCGCTCCGGGGCGTGGAGACAGCGGGCATCGTAAAACCACTTCCTCCTGGCTATAGGCAGTGGAACAGCTAAATATCAAGGCCAAGAACTTCCGGGACCTGCTGACCGACGAGCCCTTCTCCCGGCAGGACATCATCACCCTCCAGGTGAGTGTCCCCTGCCTGCCTGCCCCAGCTGCTCACTCTGCTGGGCATTCTCTTTTTGCCACAGGACCCCACCAATTTGGACAAGTTCAATGTCTCTAACTTCTATCATGTGAAGAATAACATGAAAATAATAGACCCAGGTATGTACACCTAGGGGCTGGGCTAGGCGAGGCGGCGGCTCAGGGCCATGCTACTGTTTTGTAGATGAAGAGAAGGCCAAACAGGACCCGTCTTATTATCTGAAAAATACAAATGCCGAGACCCGAGAGACCCTGCAGGAGCTCTACAAGGAGTTCAAAGGGGACGAGATTCTGGCAGCCACCATGAAGGCCCCGGAGAAGAAGAAAGTGGACAAGCTGAACGCTGTGAGTGGCGGAGGGCACTCGGCCAAGCCCAACTGCTGAGGTGCCACCCTGGTTTCCTTGGCAGGCCCACTATTCCACAGGGAAGGTCAGCGCTTCCTTCACCTCCACCGCGATGGTCCCGGAGACCACACATGAAGCAGGTAGCCACCTTGGCCTCTGTAGCCACCTGCCAGGCAGGGGCTGAGCTGGGACCTTGGCTTGTAGCTGCCATCGACGAGGATGTGCTGCGCTACCAGTTTGTGAAGAAGAAGGGCTACGTGCGGCTGCACACCAACAAGGGCGACCTCAACCTGGAGCTGCACTGCGACCTGGTGGGTGTGGAGGCCAGCCACTCCCCATGCCCTGCTTCATACAAGTATTGGGGCTATGTTGCAGACACCAAAAACCTGCGAAAACTTCATCAGGCTTTGCAAGAAGCATTATTACGATGGCACCATCTTCCACAGATCCATCCGGAACTTTGTGGTGAGTGACGAGAGTCACTGGCTGCACAGATGTGTGACTTGCTCACTGGCTTTTGTTTTCACAGATCCAAGGGGGCGACCCCACAGGCACAGGCACGGGTAGGTACTGGTGCTGGGCCCCTCTCTGGGCACTTTCCTGCTCCCATGGGCCTTTCTCTTCCAGGTGGGGAGTCATACTGGGGGAAGCCCTTCAAAGACGAGTTCCGGCCCAACCTCTCGCACACGGGCCGCGGCATCCTCAGCATGGCCAACTCCGGGCCCAACAGCAACAGGTCTCAATTGTGAGTCAGCTGGGCTTGCTGGGGTGGCCTGGGCTCTCCCTAACCATCCAGCCCTCCTCCCCAGCTTCATCACGTTTCGCTCCTGTGCCTACCTGGACAAGAAGCATACCATCTTTGGACGGTAAGGGAAGCGGCTGTGTGAAGCCTGGGGGGCACGCAGACCCACCTCTGTCTCCCTGCTGCAGGGTTGTTGGGGGCTTTGACGTACTGACAGCCATGGAGAATGTGGAGAGTGACCCCAAAACTGACCGCCCTAAGGTCTGTGCCCAGGGAGGTGGGGCGTGGCGGCTCCTGCCGTGCACTGAGCCCCCTTTGCTGCTAGGAGGAGATCCGCATTGATGCCACTACAGTGTTCGTGGACCCCTATGAGGAGGCCGATGCCCAGGTGAGGGGGCACGATGCCACCACCTAGGAGGGTGCCGGTTAGCCAGCGCCCTGTTGTGCCACAGATTGCGCAGGAGCGGAAGACACAGCTCAAGGTAGCCCCGGAGACCAAAGTGAAGAGCAGCCAGCCCCAGGCAGGGAGCCAGGGCCCCCAGACCTTCCGCCAGGGCGTGGGCAAGTACATCAACCCAGCAGCCACGTGAGTGCCGCGGGGCTGGCCTCCCTGTTTCCTGTGGGCTCCCAGCGGCTTCTTCTCTTCCCAGGAAGCGAGCAGCAGAGGAAGAGCCCTCAACCAGTGCCACTGTCCCCATGTCCAAGAAGAAGCCCAGTCGGGGTTTTGGGGACTTCAGCTCCTGGTAGCAGCAGGTTGGCCGCTGTGGACCTTGGTGGGGTTGCAGATTTTTGTTGCCCCAAATCTTGAACCTGTCAGCAACTTGCAGGCTGTACCTCTGCCCTTCCTTTTCTCATCAATCACTGATGCTGAAGCTGCAGGCCTGAGCCCTTTGTCTCCCTGGATGCTGGGTGGCGCCTCATCTGCATCTCTGCCTCACCCCATCCACTGCCACAGGCTGCCTGATGACCACTAGAGGTATGTCTGCCCCTCGTCACCCTGCTGCACACCAATCTGTGGCCCTTCATCATGCTAAGAACAAGAACTGCGCCATGGCTGGCTCCTTCTCTTCTCCAGCCCATCCCTCTGCAGCCTGTCATCCCTGTCTGTGACCATTGGTCGGGCCCCTGGGCTCTAGAGTGACTTTTGACGCCCTCCATCCCTCCCGCCAGGCACTGTCCTCCGCAAGGCCTGGTGCAGCCCTGGCAGTAACTGGCTTGTAAGAGGCTCAGACACCAAGCTGGGCCTGCAGAGGAGGGGCACAGTAGGACACAGTGACTGCCCAGGTGTCCACACACCTGTAGGCCTCTGAGCCAGCGTCCAGGGTACAGGTGCGGGTGGTGGGGATGAAGGCCTGACCAGGGAGGGAGAAGCAGGTTTGGAGAGGACCCTGTGCCCACCCTGACAGACACCCTGGCTGGCCCTGACTGACTGTATTCTCTGGCCACATTCAAGTCCCCCATTGGTGGGGGCAGAGAAGTAGGACCAGGCCATCCTTGGCTCCAGAGCTCGAAGACCCCAAGACAGCCCTCTGCTCTCAGCGGCGCCACAGAGAGCCTGGGCTCAGCCTTCTGCATCAGGACATGGCCTCGTCCACTGAGGGCACGATTTAAACATTTGACATCAGAAGCTTTATTTGTAAACCTCACACAGATAAGGACCAAGGGCTGGCGGTGTGGCCAGAGGACAGGGGAAGCTGAAGGCCCCGTGCTTGAGCTCGGCAGTCCTGCTCCTTGCAGTGAAGCCACCATGGGTGACCGTCCAGCCTCACCCGGTGGCCTGCACAGTGAGGGAAGGGCTTCAGGGCCATCTGCTCCCAGGGCAGGGGACAGGCCACCAAGGACCTTTGGCAAATGAAGGTTTACATTTCTGTAGTTTGTTTGTTTTAGAGCTTAATTTGTAGTTTTTTAGCTATTAAAACCATTTGAATTTTTAACGACCTGATGAGGGCATCAGGTAAATTAAAGGATTTTGGGAAGATTCTTATTTTCAATTCTAATATCTGACAGATGCCATCAAGAATAAGCATTAAGGTATAAAAAATACTGTGTGTATAAAACAATGCCAAACCACATTCCTACAGCAAATGCACTGTGCCATTTATAACCCTGACATCACCTCCCAAGGCTCTCAAGGAAGATTTATTTTAAATAACTTAAATAGAAGTCCTAGATGATATTGTTTAGGAATTTAAGAGGGTGGTGGATATGGTCCTGTGAATAGCACTTCCCCTGAAGCCAGCTCATGGTCTGTTCATTTGGTTTAAAAATGAGCTTGTATTTTGCAGAAGCCCAACAAAAAAAAAGTGATAAAAGTGTTGTTGGTATAAATTACAAAAAAAAAAAAAAATACAAAAGTCATAAGACTACTAGTAAAAAATGTTCAATCAATGCCGTCACAAAAGACAGTACAAAAACCAAAGTGCCCAAATAGAAGGAGCAGCGAACTTGCCCAAAACAGAAAAGCTCTAAATAGAACTTTAGTATATACAAAAACCACTCGGTAGAGTTTTAGAAGTTTCTTCCATGTAAGTGAAGCATCTTGAGTCACTCAGGACTTGGCTGTCCTCGCACCCGTGGCAGGCTGGGGACGGCACGAACCTCCAACTGTTTCCCCTAGTCCCCGGGGCATCGGAGGCTGGGTTCCCACATGGGAGAGGAATGAAGACTCACTCAAAGGGAAGGGTCAGTTTAAGATAAGTTTTCAGTGAACTCCTTCTTCCACCCGGGAAGGTGTCTTTCAGCCTCTTCACAGTCTCAAGACAATTGACTGAAGCCACAGGCATTGCTAACTTCATGGGCCAGCTTGTGGGCGGAGCCTCTTCAGGCTTGAGACCATGGCAGCAAGAGCCCTGCAGCGTGCAGTGACCCCTGCGCTCTGGGTGGCTGCACGCGAGCTCAGGAGGACAGGATGTGCTGGGCCAGCCTAAACCCTCGGGGGAGACTAGCGCAGGGATAAAGCAGCTTGCAGGGCCATAGCCGGATGTGGAGGCTTCCAAGACAGTACAAAGATTTCCTTCCTTTCCTAAGTGGAAGATGTGCTTTAAAGGAACTTCTGCCTCTGTCACTCCTGCTGAGTGGATGCATCTCAGTGCCATGCCCACCAGGGCAGCGGCATTTCCCACCTGCCAAGGCTTCCAGGCTTGGGCAAAGAGATGGCACCCAAAGGCATGCTGTGTGTGGGCAGTGAGCTCGAGTGGGCACAGCCCAGTGCCTGCCTGGACCGCAGGTCTGGGTTTAGGAAGGGCTGAAGTCGGGGGAGGTGTGAAGCTGGGCAGGTGGCCACGTTCTTATTGTCAGCCAGCTCGCACTCTTGCCCCTAGACTAGCCTTGTCTGAAGGCAGCTTCAGAGCCACTTGCCAGGCTGAGAACTATCCGGGCTCAGTGCTCTCCTATCTGCTGCCCCTCGGTCCCCCTGCCTGCCCTCTGCCCTGAGACAAGTTACTAAATGTTGAAAACCAAACTTATCTGGGAGTGGTTTTTGACCTCCATCCTCTGCAAAGTGGCCTAAACCCTTATGGGGTGCCCACTCCTGGTGGAGGGCAGGTGGATGAGTGGATTGTAATTTATAATAAAATATATGGCAGAAACACAGGCCTTAGGAGATTGCACAGGCCCCTCTATCAGTTCAAGTGACATGGGACAGCACCACGCAGGGACGGGCAACGCGTCTAGCAGGCCAGGCGTCTTCATGCACAAAGGCTAAACTTGTTGCTTTAACCTTTTCTGAACAAATTTTAAACATTCTGGCAAATGTCAAGTTTTGAAGTTTTTCCTGTGGGTTCTGGCCTCTTTCATATGCAAAAATAATTCTTTTTCTTCAAGTACATCCAGGGTAGAAAATGAAATCTGACTTTTCCTCGGTCCAGTGTGTTACTCTATAGACATGGACCAGCCACTCAGCAACTGCCTGACACCTAAGCTGCTGTCACTGCTGAGGGCACAACCCCTGGTACCAGACCCTGTGAGGCTGTCACCTCAGTAAGGGCACCTCTGCGGGCCCCGGGACAGCCTTCTCTAAGGGCTAGCTCACCTGCTTTCTAGATAAGGAATCTACTGGCTTAAATAAACATGTTCCACTAGACACCATTCTCAATTTAGAGTGTATCTAAAATGTCATC